TAGATAATAGCATTACCTTAAGGATTATGATGAAGATACAATGTCCAAATATAAACACAGTTTTGAGCAAAATGCCTTGTACGAATTGGTCAATGAATAATTACTAAATATGTGAATATTTACTGGATTGTATGGATCCTATGAATAATTACTGAATAATTATTGTGATTGCTTTTATTGGCAGTGCTGAAAACTCATCCCTTTGTGACCTCAAGTAACCCATGACACTTTGTGAACCTGCAGTTTTTTCATTTAGAAACTTGACAGATTTTCATTCTGACACAGAATGTCAGGTCTCCCAGACCCTAGAAAATACATTGACTTAAAGCCTTTGATACATCTCAAAGCAGTATCCTTACAGTGTCACTGGAAGATGGTGCGGGCTGCAGAGAGGGATGCTTTCAAATGGGATTAACCAGTCCTCCTTCCTTCACTTCCACATGAATGCTGGGCAGCCCAGGGTCAACCCACTGCACCCTCAACTCAGGCAAGTCCAGCAGCCAATCTTAGGAGACCTGGGCTACAGAACAGTCTCTCAAGTTCCAGGCTCACAAAACCTAGGTGGGGATGAAAGCTGAGAAAGCGAAGAGGTGGTTCAGGGGATCACTCTTTCCTACTTGTTCCTCTCACCTCAAACTCACCTTCTACTGCACAGCAACACTGAGGATCGCCAACCAACCCTGACCATAACCTTGATCTTGCCATGTTCTGTTAGTGGAATGCAACCCAAAATCAATGGTGTTAGGTCATCTCAACAAAATATATATCAAACCATATTCCATAAGAACTGCTCGTGGCCCTGTTCTTTTCAGTATATGGGAAAACAAAATGGAAACAACAAAATAGCATCAGGTTTACAAAACTTCCCAAGATAGATGGTCACACATGTTTTCAGGAGACCTCTATATAAATGACTTTGATCACTTGATACCTTGAAAAGAGGTCTTGTGGCACTAGAATGACATCTATAAGTGACAAGTATAAAATGTAGTGCTCAGTGACATTAAAAAACAAATCAACCCACATAGAGGAAGAGCTTTGGACGTAGGGATGTCAAACTGGTCTAGAATGTAATGAAAACCCAAGAAGGTGCCCCAGTAAGAAAGAGGAAATCAATCTAACAATGGGATGCAGCAGCAAGAATACTGAGACAGGAAAGAAAATATTTTAAAAAAATGAATTATTCATTCACTTTCTAGTGGATACAGAAAAAACTGCAGAAGACCCAGAGGATATCAGGGCAGGCTAAAAGTTTGATATCTTACACCTGTGGAAAAGCCTTAAGCTCTGTTTTAACTGAGAGCAGGTGGGGTGACTTCATGACTACCATTAAGAAAATATAACCTGTTGGGAAACTGTTTCTGCCTTGATGATGTTGTACAGACAAGAGATAAACAGTGAGGAATATGCTTAGATGTATTGGGAAAGACATGGGTCTGTGGCATTGTCACAAGGGTACACGAATACTGAGAGTGAATGCTGAAGGAATGATCCCCATTGGTGGTGACCCTCAGGTGAAAGTAGGGTGCCTGTGTTTCAGCAAAGCCTGGGCAATTGGAATGCAGAGCTCCTAAGATTCCATGACACCCCCACCTTCTAATTCTGTTATTGCAACTGCAGACGGTTACCTGGCACGCTGGCCACATTCTGCCTCACTCTTATCAGAGTCTGAGCTACTGGCAGTGCTTTCAGCTCTGAGTTGAGGCACCTCGAACCTTGTTTTTGTGGTGAAGGATCCTAAAGTGCTGTGGGGAGTGATCACATTTTTCACAACAGTAAGTTAAGAATTTCAGTTACTGACATCCCTACCCATCATATGTTTGGGTTTCTTCTCCCCAGTCCCTGACTCCACCTCTTCTGCCACAAACGTCAGCATGGTGGTATCAGCCGGCCCTTGGTCCAGTGAGAAGGCAGAGATGAACATTCTAGAAATCAACGAGACATTGCGCCCCCAGCTGGCAGAGAAGAAACAGCAGTTCAGAAACCTCAAAGAGAAATGTTTTCTAACTCAACTGGCCGGCTTCCTGGCCAACCGACAGAAGAAATACAGTAAGATCTATAGGCTCACCATCATGAAAGTGCCACTGAGGCAGGCGTGTCTGTCTTTTCTCAGAGTATGAAGAGTGTAAAGACCTCATAAAATTTATGCTGAGGAATGAGCGACAGTTCAAGGAGGAGAAGCTTGCAGAGCAGCTGAAGCAAGCTGAGGAGCTCAGGTGAGGGGACCCCGTGGGGGGAGGGCAGGCGGACTCTTAAATTTTCTCTACCGTCTCACCTTAGGCAATATAAAGTCCTGTTTCACTCTCAGGAACGAGAGCTGACCCAGTTAAGGGAGAAGTTACGGGAAGGGAGAGATGCCTCCCGCTCATTGAATGAGCATCTCCAGGCCCTCCTCACTCCGGATGAGCCGGACAAGTCCCAGGGGCAGGACCTCCAAGAACAGCTGGCTGAGGGGTGTAGACTGGCACAGCACCTTGTCCAAAAGCTCAGCCCAGGTAAGGTGGCCATAGGCCCTGATGACCCAAAAAAATATCTGAACGAACACTTCTGTATTTACAGAAAATGACAACGATGACGATGAAGATGTTCAAGTTGAGGTGGCTGAGAAAGTGCAGAAATCGTCTGCCCCCAGGTAACACTGAATACTCAGGAACAATTAATGGATTCTGTCATCTCTGTCCCACCTGGCTCATCAGGGAGATGCAGAAGGCTGAAGAAAAGGAAGTCCCTGAGGACTCACTGGAGGAATGTGCCATCACTTATTCAAATAGCCATGGCCCTTATGACTCCAACCAGCCACATAGGAAAACCAAAATCACATTTGAGGAAGACAAAGTCGACTCAACTCTCATTGGCTCATCCTCTCATGTTGAATGGGAGGATGCTGTACACATTATTCCAGGTAGCCTCTGTTTTCCTTGTGTCTCATACCTCAATGTGACCTGCTTCTCTGAATTTATTTACAGAAAATGAAAGTGATGATGAGGAAGAGGAAGAAAAAGGGCCAGTGTCTCCCAGGTAATGTTGTGGAATTGTTGGCTGTTAATTCATTCTATCATCCCTGTCCTGCCTGGCTCATCAGGAATCTGCAGGAGTCTGAAGAGGAGGAAGTCCCCCAGGAGTCCTGGGATGAAGGTTATTCGACTCTCTCAATTCCTCCTGAAATGTTGGCCTCGTACCAGTCTTACAGCAGCACATTTCACTCATTAGAGGAACAGCAAGTCTGCATGGCTGTTGACATAGGCAGTGAGTACTCCATTGTGAAGGTGATAAAGCTCATGTAAGAGGGCCCATCTGAATTTATTTGCAGGACATCGCTGGGATCAAGTGAAAAAGGAGGACCAAGAGGCAACAGGTCCCAGGTGAGTCTGAGAAATTGTGGACAGTTAATTTGGGCTTATTCTTTACTTTTTCCCACTTTTCCAGGCTCAGCAGGGAGCTGCTGGATGAGAAAGGGCCTGAAGTCTTGCAGGACTCACTGGATAGATGTTATTCAACTCCTTCAGGTTGTCTTGAACTGACTGACTCATGCCAGCCCTACAGAAGTGCCTTTTACGTATTGGAGCAACAGCGTGTTGGCTTGGCTATTGACATGGATGGTGAGTACCTTTCTATGAAGGTGATAAGGATCCATATGTCTGTCCATGTCTGAACTTATTGCAGAAATTGAAAAGTACCAAGAAGTGGAAGAAGACCAAGACCCATCATGCCCCAGGTAACTTTGAGCAATTATGGATGCTTAATTCTGGCTTATTCTTTACTTTTTCCTACTTTTCCAGGCTCAGCAGGGAGCTGCTGGATGAGAAAGAGCCTGAAGTCTTGCAGGACTCACTGGATAGATGTTATTCGATTCCTTCAGGTTATCTTGAACTGCCTGACTTAGGCCAGCCCTACAGCAGTGCTGTTTACTCATTGGAGGAACAGTACCTTGGCTTGGCTCTTGACGTGGACAGTGAGTACCTTACTATGAAGGTGATAAGCCTCATTTTGTCTGTCCCTGTCTGAATGTATTGCAGGAATTAAAAAGGACCAAGAAGAGGAAGAAGACCAAGACCCACCATGCCCCAGGTAACTGAGCAATTGTGAACAGCTACTTCTGTGGCTTATTCTTTACTTTTTCCTCCTTTTCCAGGCTCAGCAGGGAGCTGGTGGAGGTAGTAGAGCCTGAAGTCTTGCAGGACTCACTGGATAGATGTTATTCAACTCCTTCCAGTTGTCTTGAACAGCCTGACTCCTGCCAGCCCTATGGAAGTTCCTTTTATGCATTGGAGGAAAAACATGTTGGCTTTTCTCTTGACGTGGGAGGTGAGTACCTTTCTATGAAGGTGATAAGCATCAATGTGTCTGTCCATGTCTGAATTTATTGCAGAAATTGAAAAGAAGGGGAAGGGGAAGAAAAGAAGGGGAAGAAGATCAAAGAAGGAAAGAAGAAGGGGAAGAAAAGAAGGGGAAGAAGATCAAAACCCACCATGCCCCAGGTGACTTTCAGCAATTGTGGATGCTTAATTCTGGCTTATTCTTTACTTTTTCCCACTTTTCCAGGCTCAGCAGGGAGCTGCTGGATGAGAAAGGGCCTGAAGTCTTGCAGGACTCACTGGATAGATGTTATTCAACTCCTTCAGGTTGTCTTGAACTGACTGACTCATGCCAGCCCTACAGAAGTGCCTTTTACATATTGGAGCAACAGTGTGTTGGCTTGGCTGTTGACATGGATGGTGAGTACCTTTCTATGAAGGTGATAAGGATCCATATGTCTGTCCATGTCTGAACTTATTGCAGAAATTGAAAAGTACCAAGAAGTGGAAGAAGACCAAGACCCATCATGCCCCAGGTAACTTTGAGCAATTATGGATGCTTAATTCTGGCTTATTCTTTACTTTTTCCTACTTTTCCAGGCTCAGCAGGGAGCTGCTGGATGAGAAAGAGCCTGAAGTCTTGCAGGACTCACTGGATAGATGTTATTCGATTCCTTCAGGTTATCTTGAACTGCCTGACTTAGGCCAGCCCTACAGCAGTGCTGTTTACTCATTGGAGGAACAGTACCTTGGCTTGGCTCTTGACGTGGACAGTGAGTACCTTACTATGAAGGTGATAAGCCTCATTTTGTCTGTCCCTGTCTGAATGTATTGCAGGAATTAAAAAGGACCAAGAAGAGGAAGAAGACCAAGACCCACCATGCCCCAGGTAACTGAGCAATTGTGAACAGCTACTTCTGTGGCTTATTCTTTACTTTTTCCTCCTTTTCCAGGCTCAGCAGGGAGCTGGTGGAGGTAGTAGAGCCTGAAGTCTTGCAGGACTCACTGGATAGATGTTATTCAACTCCTTCCAGTTGTCTTGAACAGCCTGACTCCTGCCAGCCCTATGGAAGTTCCTTTTATGCATTGGAGGAAAAACATGTTGGCTTTTCTCTTGACGTGGGAGGTGAGTACCTTTCTATGAAGGTGATAAGCATCAATGTGTCTGTCCATGTCTGAATTTATTGCAGAAATTGAAAAGAAGGGGAAGGGGAAGAAAAGAAGGGGAAGAAGATCAAAGAAGGAAAGAAGAAGGGGAAGAAAAGAAGGGGAAGAAGATCAAAACCCACCATGCCCCAGGTGACTTTCAGCAATTGTGGATGCTTAATTCTGGCTTATTCTTTACTTTTTCCCACTTTTCCAGGCTCAGCAGGGAGCTGCTGGATGAGAAAGGGCCTGAAGTCTTGCAGGACTCACTGGATAGATGTTATTCAACTCCTTCAGGTTGTCTTGAACTGACTGACTCATGCCAGCCCTACAGAAGTGCCTTTTACATATTGGAGCAACAGTGTGTTGGCTTGGCTATTGACATGGATGGTGAGTACCTTTCTATGAAGGTGATAAGGATCCATATATCTGTCCATGTCTGAACTTATTGCAGAAATTGAAAAGTACCAAGAAGTGGAAGAAGACCAAGACCCATCATGCCCCAGGTAACTTTGAGCAATTATGGATGCTTAATTCTGGCTTATTCTTTACTTTTTCCTACTTTTCCAGGCTCAGCAGGGAGCTGCTGGATGAGAAAGAGCCTGAAGTCTTGCAGGACTCACTGGATAGATGTTATTCGATTCCTTCAGGTTATCTTGAACTGCCTGACTTAGGCCAGCCCTACAGCAGTGCTGTTTACTCATTGGAGGAACAGTACCTTGGCTTGGCTCTTGACGTGGACAGTGAGTACCTTACTATGAAGGTGATAAGCCTCATTTTGTCTGTCCCTGTCTGAATGTATTGCAGGAATTAAAAAGGACCAAGAAGAGGAAGAAGACCAAGACCCACCATGCCCCAGGTAACTGAGCAATTGTGAACAGCTACTTCTGTGGCTTATTCTTTACTTTTTCCTCCTTTTCCAGGCTCAGCAGGGAGCTGGTGGAGGTAGTAGAGCCTGAAGTCTTGCAGGACTCACTGGATAGATGTTATTCAACTCCTTCCAGTTGTCTTGAACAGCCTGACTCCTGCCAGCCCTATGGAAGTTCCTTTTATGCATTGGAGGAAAAACATGTTGGCTTTTCTCTTGACGTGGGAGGTGAGTACCTTTCTATGAAGGTGATAAGCATCAATGTGTCTGTCCATGTCTGAATTTATTGCAGAAATTGAAAAGAAGGGGAAGGGGAAGAAAAGAAGGGGAAGAAGATCAAAGAAGGAAAGAAGAAGGGGAAGAAAAGAAGGGGAAGAAGATCAAAACCCACCATGCCCCAGGTGACTTTCAGCAATTGTGGATGCTTAATTCTGGCTTATTCTTTACTTTTTCCCACTTTTCCAGGCTCAGCAGGGAGCTGCTGGATGAGAAAGGGCCTGAAGTCTTGCAGGACTCACTGGATAGATGTTATTCAACTCCTTCAGGTTGTCTTGAACTGACTGACTCATGCCAGCCCTACAGAAGTGCCTTTTACATATTGGAGCAACAGTGTGTTGGCTTGGCTGTTGACATGGATGGTGAGTACCTTTCTATGAAGGTGATAAGGATCCATATATCTGTCCATGTCTGAACTTATTGCAGAAATTGAAAAGTACCAAGAAGTGGAAGAAGACCAAGACCCATCATGCCCCAGGTAACTTTGAGCAATTATGGATGCTTAATTCTGGCTTATTCTTTACTTTTTCCTACTTTTCCAGGCTCAGCAGGGAGCTGCTGGATGAGAAAGAGCCTGAAGTCTTGCAGGACTCACTGGATAGATGTTATTCGATTCCTTCAGGTTATCTTGAACTGCCTGACTTAGGCCAGCCCTACAGCAGTGCTGTTTACTCATTGGAGGAACAGTACCTTGGCTTGGCTCTTGACGTGGACAGTGAGTACCTTACTATGAAGGTGATAAGCCTCATTTTGTCTGTCCCTGTCTGAATGTATTGCAGGAATTAAAAAGGACCAAGAAGAGGAAGAAGACCAAGACCCACCATGCCCCAGGTAACTGAGCAATTGTGAACAGCTACTTCTGTGGCTTATTCTTTACTTTTTCCTCCTTTTCCAGGCTCAGCAGGGAGCTGGTGGAGGTAGTAGAGCCTGAAGTCTTGCAGGACTCACTGGATAGATGTTATTCAACTCCTTCCAGTTGTCTTGAACAGCCTGACTCCTGCCAGCCCTATGGAAGTTCCTTTTATGCATTGGAGGAAAAACATGTTGGCTTTTCTCTTGACGTGGGAGGTGAGTACCTTTCTATGAAGGTGATAAGCATCAATGTGTCTGTCCATGTCTGAATTTATTGCAGAAATTGAAAAGAAGGGGAAGGGGAAGAAAAGAAGGGGAAGAAGATCAAAGAAGGAAAGAAGAAGGGGAAGAAAAGAAGGGGAAGAAGATCAAAACCCACCATGCCCCAGGTGACTTTCAGCAATTGTGGATGCTTAATTCTGGCTTATTCTTTACTTTTTCCCACTTTTCCAGGCTCAGCAGGGAGCTGCTGGATGAGAAAGGGCCTGAAGTCTTGCAGGACTCACTGGATAGATGTTATTCAACTCCTTCAGGTTGTCTTGAACTGACTGACTCATGCCAGCCCTACAGAAGTGCCTTTTACATATTGGAGCAACAGTGTGTTGGCTTGGCTGTTGACATGGATGGTGAGTACCTTTCTATGAAGGTGATAAGGATCCATATATCTGTCCATGTCTGAACTTATTGCAGAAATTGAAAAGTACCAAGAAGTGGAAGAAGACCAAGACCCATCATGCCCCAGGTAACTTTGAGCAATTATGGATGCTTAATTCTGGCTTATTCTTTACTTTTTCCTACTTTTCCAGGCTCAGCAGGGAGCTGCTGGATGAGAAAGAGCCTGAAGTCTTGCAGGACTCACTGGATAGATGTTATTCGATTCCTTCAGGTTATCTTGAACTGCCTGACTTAGGCCAGCCCTACAGCAGTGCTGTTTACTCATTGGAGGAACAGTACCTTGGCTTGGCTCTTGACGTGGACAGTGAGTACCTTACTATGAAGGTGATAAGCCTCATTTTGTCTGTCCCTGTCTGAATGTATTGCAGGAATTAAAAAGGACCAAGAAGAGGAAGAAGACCAAGACCCACCATGCCCCAGGTAACTGAGCAATTGTGAACAGCTACTTCTGTGGCTTATTCTTTACTTTTTCCTCCTTTTCCAGGCTCAGCAGGGAGCTGGTGGAGGTAGTAGAGCCTGAAGTCTTGCAGGACTCACTGGATAGATGTTATTCAACTCCTTCCAGTTGTCTTGAACAGCCTGACTCCTGCCAGCCCTATGGAAGTTCCTTTTATGCATTGGAGGAAAAACATGTTGGCTTTTCTCTTGACGTGGGAGGTGAGTACCTTTCTATGAAGGTGATAAGCATCAATGTGTCTGTCCATGTCTGAATTTATTGCAGAAATTGAAAAGAAGGGGAAGGGGAAGAAAAGAAGGGGAAGAAGATCAAAGAAGGAAAGAAGAAGGGGAAGAAAAGAAGGGGAAGAAGATCAAAACCCACCATGCCCCAGGTGACTTTCAGCAATTGTGGATGCTTAATTCTGGCTTATTCTTTACTTTTTCCCACTTTTCCAGGCTCAGCAGGGAGCTGCTGGATGAGAAAGGGCCTGAAGTCTTGCAGGACTCACTGGATAGATGTTATTCAACTCCTTCAGGTTGTCTTGAACTGACTGACTCATGCCAGCCCTACAGAAGTGCCTTTTACATATTGGAGCAACAGTGTGTTGGCTTGGCTGTTGACATGGATGGTGAGTACCTTTCTATGAAGGTGATAAGGATCCATATGTCTGTCCATGTCTGAACTTATTGCAGAAATTGAAAAGTACCAAGAAGTGGAAGAAGACCAAGACCCATCATGCCCCAGGTAACTTTGAGCAATTATGGATGCTTAATTCTGGCTTATTCTTTACTTTTTCCTACTTTTCCAGGCTCAGCAGGGAGCTGCTGGATGAGAAAGAGCCTGAAGTCTTGCAGGACTCACTGGATAGATGTTATTCGATTCCTTCAGGTTATCTTGAACTGCCTGACTTAGGCCAGCCCTACAGCAGTGCTGTTTACTCATTGGAGGAACAGTACCTTGGCTTGGCTCTTGACGTGGACAGTGAGTACCTTACTATGAAGGTGATAAGCCTCATTTTGTCTGTCCCTGTCTGAATGTATTGCAGGAATTAAAAAGGACCAAGAAGAGGAAGAAGACCAAGACCCACCATGCCCCAGGTAACTGAGCAATTGTGAACAGCTACTTCTGTGGCTTATTCTTTACTTTTTCCTCCTTTTCCAGGCTCAGCAGGGAGCTGCTGGAGGTAGTAGAGCCTGAAGTCTTGCAGGACTCACTGGATAGATGTTATTCAACTCCTTCCAGTTGTCTTGAACAGCCTGACTCCTGCCAGCCCTATGGAAGTTCCTTTTATGCATTGGAGGAAAAACATGTTGGCTTTTCTCTTGACGTGGGAGGTGAGTACCTTTCTATGAAGGTGATAAGCACCAATGTGTCTGTCCATGTCTGAATTTATTGCAGAAATTGAAAAGAAGGGGAAGGGGAAGAAAAGAAGGGGAAGAAGATCAAAGAAGGAAAGAAGAAGGGGAAGAAAAGAAGGGGAAGAAGATCAAAACCCACCATGCCCCAGGTGACTTTCAGCAATTGTGGATGCTTAATTCTGGCTTATTCTTTACTTTTTCCCACTTTTCCAGGCTCAGCAGGGAGCTGCTGGATGAGAAAGGGCCTGAAGTCTTGCAGGACTCACTGGATAGATGTTATTCAACTCCTTCAGGTTGTCTTGAACTGACTGACTCATGCCAGCCCTACAGAAGTGCCTTTTACATATTGGAGCAACAGTGTGTTGGCTTGGCTGTTGACATGGATGGTGAGTACCTTTCTATGAAGGTGATAAGGATCCATATGTCTGTCCATGTCTGAACTTATTGCAGAAATTGAAAAGTACCAAGAAGTGGAAGAAGACCAAGACCCATCATGCCCCAGGTAACTTTGAGCAATTATGGATGCTTAATTCTGGCTTATTCTTTACTTTTTCCTACTTTTCCAGGCTCAGCAGGGAGCTGCTGGATGAGAAAGAGCCTGAAGTCTTGCAGGACTCACTGGATAGATGTTATTCGACTCCTTCAGGTTATCTTGAACTGCCTGACTTAGGCCAGCCCTACAGCAGTGCTGTTTACTCATTGGAGGAACAGTACCTTGGCTTGGCTCTTGACGTGGACAGTGAGTACCTTACTATGAAGGTGATAAGCCTCATTTTGTCTGTCCCTGTCTGAATGTATTGCAGGAATTAAAAAGGACCAAGAAGAGGAAGAAGACCAAGGCCCACCATGCCCCAGGTAACTGAGCAATTGTGAACAGCTACTTCTGTGGCTTATTCTTTACTTTTTCCTCCTTTTCCAGGCTCAGCAGGGAGCTGCTGGAGGTAGTAGAGCCTGAAGTCTTGCAGGACTCACTGGATAGATGTTATTCAACTCCTTCCAGTTGTCTTGAACAGCCTGACTCCTGCCAGCCCTATGGAAGTTCCTTTTATGCATTGGAGGAAAAACATGTTGGCTTTTCTCTTGACGTGGGAGGTGAGTACCTTTCTATGAAGGTGATAAGCATCAATGTGTCTGTCCATGTCTGAATTTATTGCAGAAATTGAAAAGAAGGGGAAGGGGAAGAAAAGAAGGGGAAGAAGATCAAAGAAGGAAAGAAGAAGGGGAAGAAAAGAAGGGGAAGAAGATCAAAACCCACCATGCCCCAGGTGACTTTCAGCAATTGTGGATGCTTAATTCTGGCTTATTCTTTACTTTTTCCCACTTTTCCAGGCTCAGCAGGGAGCTGCTGGATGAGAAAGGGCCTGAAGTCTTGCAGGACTCACTGGATAGATGTTATTCAACTCCTTCAGGTTGTCTTGAACTGACTGACTCATGCCAGCCCTACAGAAGTGCCTTTTACATATTGGAGCAACAGTGTGTTGGCTTGGCTGTTGACATGGATGGTGAGTACCTTTCTATGAAGGTGATAAGGATCCATATGTCTGTCCATGTCTGAACTTATTGCAGAAATTGAAAAGTACCAAGAAGTGGAAGAAGACCAAGACCCATCATGCCCCAGGTAACTTTGAGCAATTATGGATGCTTAATTCTGGCTTATTCTTTACTTTTTCCTACTTTTCCAGGCTCAGCAGGGAGCTGCTGGATGAGAAAGAGCCTGAAGTCTTGCAGGACTCACTGGATAGATGTTATTCGACTCCTTCAGGTTATCTTGAACTGCCTGACTTAGGCCAGCCCTACAGCAGTGCTGTTTACTCATTGGAGGAACAGTACCTTGGCTTGGCTCTTGACGTGGACAGTGAGTACCTTACTATGAAGGTGATAAGCCTCATTTTGTCTGTCCCTGTCTGAATGTATTGCAGGAATTAAAAAGGACCAAGAAGAGGAAGAAGACCAAGGCCCACCATGCCCCAGGTAACTGAGCAGTTGTGAACAGCTACTTCTGTGGCTTATTCTTTACTTTTTCCTCCTTTTCCAGGCTCAGCAGGGAGCTGCTGGAGGTAGTAGAGCCTGAAGTCTTGCAGGACTCACTGGATAGATGTTATTCAACTCCTTCCAGTTGTCTTGAACAGCCTGACTCCTGCCAGCCCTATGGAAGTTCCTTTTATGCATTGGAGGAAAAACATGTTGGCTTTTCTCTTGACGTGGGAGGTGAGTACCTTTCTATGAAGGTGATAAGCATCAATGTGTCTGTCCATGTCTGAATTTATTGCAGAAATTGAAAAGAAGGGGAAGGGGAAGAAAAGAAGGGGAAGAAGATCAAAGAAGGAAAGAAGAAGGGGAAGAAAAGAAGGGGAAGAAGATCAAAACCCACCATGCCCCAGGTGACTTTCAGCAATTGTGGATGCTTAATTCTGGCTTATTCTTTACTTTTTCCCACTTTTCCAGGCTCAGCAGGGAGCTGCTGGATGAGAAAGGGCCTGAAGTCTTGCAGGACTCACTGGATAGATGTTATTCAACTCCTTCAGGTTGTCTTGAACTGACTGACTCATGCCAGCCCTACAGAAGTGCCTTTTACATATTGGAGCAACAGTGTGTTGGCTTGGCTGTTGACATGGATGGTGAGTACCTTTCTATGAAGGTGATAAGGATCCATATGTCTGTCCATGTCTGAACTTATTGCAGAAATTGAAAAGTACCAAGAAGTGGAAGAAGACCAAGACCCATCATGCCCCAGGTAACTTTGAGCAATTATGGATGCTTAATTCTGGCTTATTCTTTACTTTTTCCTACTTTTCCAGGCTCAGCAGGGAGCTGCTGGATGAGAAAGAGCCTGAAGTCTTGCAGGACTCACTGGATAGATGTTATTCGACTCCTTCAGGTTATCTTGAACTGCCTGACTTAGGCCAGCCCTACAGCAGTGCTGTTTACTCATTGGAGGAACAGTACCTTGGCTTGGCTCTTGACGTGGACAGTGAGTACCTTACTATGAAGGTGATAAGCCTCATTTTGTCTGTCCCTGTCTGAATGTATTGCAGGAATTAAAAAGGACCAAGAAGAGGAAGAAGACCAAGGCCCACCATGCCCCAGGTAACTGAGCAATTGTGAACAGCTACTTCTGTGGCTTATTCTTTACTTTTTCCTCCTTTTCCAGGCTCAGCAGGGAGCTGCTGGAGGTAGTAGAGCCTGAAGTCTTGCAGGACTCACTGGATAGATGTTATTCAACTCCTTCCAGTTGTCTTGAACAGCCTGACTCCTGCCAGCCCTATGGAAGTTCCTTTTATGCATTGGAGGAAAAACATGTTGGCTTTTCTCTTGACGTGGGAGGTGAGTACCTTTCTATGAAGGTGATAAGCATCAATGTGTCTGTCCATGTCTGAATTTATTGCAGAAATTGAAAAGAAGGGGAAGGGGAAGAAAAGAAGGGGAAGAAGATCAAAGAAGGAAAGAAGAAGGGGAAGAAAAGAAGGGGAAGAAGATCAAAACCCACCATGCCCCAGGTGACTTTCAGCAATTGTGGATGCTTAATTCTGGCTTATTCTTTACTTTTTCCCACTTTTCCAGGCTCAGCAGGGAGCTGCTGGATGAGAAAGGGCCTGAAGTCTTGCAGGACTCACTGGATAGATGTTATTCAACTCCTTCAGGTTGTCTTGAACTGACTGACTCATGCCAGCCCTACAGAAGTGCCTTTTACATATTGGAGCAACAGTGTGTTGGCTTGGCTGTTGACATGGATGGTGAGTACCTTTCTATGAAGGTGATAAGGATCCATATGTCTGTCCATGTCTGAACTTATTGCAGAAATTGAAAAGTACCAAGAAGTGGAAGAAGACCAAGACCCATCATGCCCCAGGTAACTTTGAGCAATTATGGATGCTTAATTCTGGCTTATTCTTTACTTTTTCCTACTTTTCCAGGCTCAGCAGGGAGCTGCTGGATGAGAAAGAGCCTGAAGTCTTGCAGGACTCACTGGATAGATGTTATTCGACTCCTTCAGGTTATCTTGAACTGCCTGACTTAGGCCAGCCCTACAGCAGTGCTGTTTACTCATTGGAGGAACAGTACCTTGGCTTGGCTCTTGACGTGGACAGTGAGTACCTTACTATGAAGGTGATAAGCCTCATTTTGTCTGTCCCTGTCTGAATGTATTGCAGGAATTAAAAAGGACCAAGAAGAGGAAGAAGACCAAGGCCCACCATGCCCCAGGTAACTGAGCAGTTGTGAACAGCTACTTCTGTGGCTTATTCTTTACTTTTTCCTCCTTTTCCAGGCTCAGCAGGGAGCTGCTGGAGGTAGTAGAGCCTGAAGTCTTGCAGGACTCACTGGATAGATGTTATTCAACTCCTTCCAGTTGTCTTGAACAGCCTGACTCCTGCCAGCCCTATGGAAGTTCCTTTTATGCATTGGAGGAAAAACATGTTGGCTTTTCTCTTGACGTGGGAGGTGAGTACCTTTCTATGAAGGTGATAAGCATCAATGTGTCTGTCCATGTCTGAATTTATTGCAGAAATTGAAAAGAAGGGGAAGGGGAAGAAAAGAAGGGGAAGAAGATCAAAGAAGGAAAGAAGAAGGGGAAGAAAAGAAGGGGAAGAAGATCAAAACCCACCATGCCCCAGGTGACTTTCAGCAATTGTGGATGCTTAATTCTGGCTTATTCTTTACTTTTTCCCACTTTTCCAGGCTCAGCAGGGAGCTGCTGGATGAGAAAGGGCCTGAAGTCTTGCAGGACTCACTGGATAGATGTTATTCAACTCCTTCAGGTTGTCTTGAACTGACTGACTCATGCCAGCCCTACAGAAGTGCCTTTTACATATTGGAGCAACAGTGTGTTGGCTTGGCTGTTGACATGGATGGTGAGTACCTTTCTATGAAGGTGATAAGGATCCATATGTCTGTCCATGTCTGAACTTATTGCAGAAATTGAAAAGTACCAAGAAGTGGAAGAAGACCAAGACCCATCATGCCCCAGGTAACTTTGAGCAATTATGGATGCTTAATTCTGGCTTATTCTTTACTTTTTCCTACTTTTCCAGGCTCAGCAGGGAGCTGCTGGATGAGAAAGAGCCTGAAGTCTTGCAGGACTCACTGGATAGATGTTATTCGACTCCTTCAGGTTATCTTGAACTGCCTGACTTAGGCCAGCCCTACAGCAGTGCTGTTTACTCATTGGAGGAACAGTACCTTGGCTTGGCTCTTGACGTGGACAGTGAGTACCTTACTATGAAGGTGATAAGCCTCATTTTGTCTGTCCCTGTCTGAATGTATTGCAGGAATTAAAAAGGACCAAGAAGAGGAAGAAGACCAAGGCCCACCATGCCCCAGGTAACTGAGCAATTGTGAACAGCTACTTCTGTGGCTTATTCTTTACTTTTTCCTCCTTTTCCAGGCTCAGCAGGGAGCTGCTGGAGGTAGTAGAGCCTGAAGTCTTGCAGGACTCACTGGATAGATGTTATTCAACTCCTTCCAGTTGTCTTGAACAGCCTGACTCCTGCCAGCCCTATGGAAGTTCCTTTTATGCATTGGAGGAAAAACATGTTGGCTTTTCTCTTGACGTGGGAGGTGAGTACCTTTCTATGAAGGTGATAAGCATCAATGTGTCTGTCCATGTCTGAATTTATTGCAGAAATTGAAAAGAAGGGGAAGGGGAAGAAAAGAAGGGGAAGAAGATCAAAGAAGGAAAGAAGAAGGGGAAGAAAAGAAGGGGAAGAAGATCAAAACCCACCATGCCCCAGGTGACTTTCAGCAATTGTGGATGCTTAATTCTGGCTTATTCTTTACTTTTTCCCACTTTTCCAGGCTCAGCAGGGAGCTGCTGGATGAGAAAGGGCCTGAAGTCTTGCAGGACTCACTGGATAGATGTTATTCAACTCCTTCAGGTTGTCTTGAACTGACTGACTCATGCCAGCCCTACAGAAGTGCCTTTTACATATTGGAGCAACAGTGTGTTGGCTTGGCTGTTGACATGGATGGTGAGTACCTTTCTATGAAGGTGATAAGGATCCATATGTCTGTCCATGTCTGAACTTATTGCAGAAATTGAAAAGTACCAAGAAGTGGAAGAAGACCAAGACCCATCATGCCCCAGGTAACTTTGAGCAATTATGGATGCTTAATTCTGGCTTATTCTTTACTTTTTCCTACTTTTCCAGGCTCAGCAGGGAGCTGCTGGCTGAGAAAGAGCCTGAAGTCTTGCAGGACCCACTGGATAGATGTTATTCGACTCCTTCAGGTTATCTTGAACTGCCTGACTTAGGCCAGCCCTACAGCAGTGCTGTTTACTCATTGGAGGAACAGTACCTTGGCTTGGCTCTTGACGTGGACAGTGAGTACCTTACTATGAAGGTGATAAGCCTCATTTTGTCTGTCCCTGTCTGAATGTATTGCAGGAATTAAAAAGGACCAAGAAGAGGAAGAAGACCAAGGCCCACCATGCCCCAGGTAACTGAGCAATTGTGAACAGCTACTTCTGTGGCTTATTCTTTACTTTTTCCTCCTTTTCCAGGCTCAGCAGGGAGCTGCTGGAGGTAGTAGAGCCTGAAGTCTTGCAGGACTCACTGGATAGATGTTATTCAACTCCTTCCAGTTGTCTTGAACAGCCTGACTCCTGCCAGCCCTATGGAAGTTCCTTTTATGCATTGGAGGAAAAACATGTTGGCTTTTCTCTTGACGTGGGAGGTGAGTACCTTTCTATGAAGGTGATAAGCATCAATGTGTCTGTCCATGTCTGAATTTATTGCAGAAATTGAAAAGAAGGGGAAGGGGAAGAAAAGAAGGGGAAGAAGATCAAAGAAGGAAAGAAGAAGGGGAAGAAAAGAAGGGGAAGAAGATCAAAACCCACCATGCCCCAGGTGACTTTCAGCAATTGTGGATGCTTAATTCTGGCTTATTCTTTACTTTTTCCCACTTTTCCAGGCTCAGCAGGGAGCTGCTGGATGAGAAAGGGCCTGAAGTCTTGCAGGACTCACTGGATAGATGTTATTCAACTCCTTCAGGTTGTCTTGAACTGACTGACTCATGCCAGCCCTACAGAAGTGCCTTTTACATATTGGAGCAACAGTGTGTTGGCTTGGCTGTTGACATGGATGGTGAGTACCTTTCTATGAAGGTGATAAGGATCCATATGTCTGTCCATGTCTGAACTTATTGCAGAAATTGAAAAGTACCAAGAAGTGGAAGAAGACCAAGACCCATCATGCCCCAGGTAACTTTGAGCAATTATGGATGCTTAATTCTGGCTTATTCTTTACTTTTTCCTACTTTTCCAGGCTCAGCAGGGAGCTGCTGGCTGAGAAAGAGCCTGAAGTCTTGCAGGACCCACTGGATAGATGTTATTCGACTCCTTCAGGTTATCTTGAACTGCCTGACTTAGGCCAGCCCTACAGCAGTGCTGTTTACTCATTGGAGGAACAGTACCTTGGCTTGGCTCTTGACGTGGACAGTGAGTACCTTACTATGAAGGTGATAAGCCTCATTTTGTCTGTCCCTGTCTGAATGTATTGCAGGAATTAAAAAGGACCAAGAAGAGGAAGAAGACCAAGGCCCACCATGCCCCAGGTAACTGAGCAATTGTGAACAGCTACTTCTGTGGCTTATTCTTTACTTTTTCCTCCTTTTCCAGGCTCAGCAGGGAGCTGCTGGAGGTAGTAGAGCCTGAAGTCTTGCAGGACTCACTGGATAGATGTTATTCAACTCCTTCCAGTTGTCTTGAACAGCCTGACTCCTGCCAGCCCTATGGAAGTTCCTTTTATGCATTGGAGGAAAAACATGTTGGCTTTTCTCTTGACGTGGGAGGTGAGTACCTTTCTATGAAGGTGATAAGCATCAATGTGTCTGTCCATGTCTGAATTTATTGCAGAAATTGAAAAGAAGGGGAAGGGGAAGAAAAGAAGGGGAAGAAGATCAAAGAAGGAAAGAAGAAGGGGAAGAAAAGAAGGGGAAGAAGATCAAAACCCACCATGCCCCAGGTGACTTTCAGCAATTGTGGATGCTTAATTCTGGCTTATTCTTTACTTTTTCCCACTTTTCCAGGCTCAGCAGGGAGCTGCTGGATGAGAAAGGGCCTGAAGTCTTGCAGGACTCACTGGATAGATGTTATTCAACTCCTTCAGGTTGTCTTGAACTGACTGACTCATGCCAGCCCTACAGAAGTGCCTTTTACATATTGGAGCAACAGTGTGTTGGCTTGGCTGTTGACATGGATGGTGAGTACCTTTCTATGAAGGTGATAAGGATCCATATGTCTGTCCATGTCTGAACTTATTGCAGAAATTGAAAAGTACCAAGAAGTGGAAGAAGACCAAGACCCATCATGCCCCAGGTAACTTTGAGCAATTATGGATGCTTAATTCTGGCTTATTCTTTACTTTTTCCTACTTTTCCAGGCTCAGCAGGGAGCTGCTGGCTGAGAAAGAGCCTGAAGTCTTGCAGGACCCACTGGATAGATGTTATTCGACTCCTTCAGGTTATCTTGAACTGCCTGACTTAGGCCAGCCCTACAGCAGTGCTGTTTACTCATTGGAGGAACAGTACCTTGGCTTGGCTCTTGACGTGGACAGTGAGTACCTTACTATGAAGGTGATAAGCCTCATTTTGTCTGTCCCTGTCTGAATGTATTGCAGGAATTAAAAAGGACCAAGAAGAGGAAGAAGACCAAGGCCCACCATGCCCCAGGTAACTGAGCAATTGTGAACAGCTACTTCTGTGGCTTATTCTTTACTTTTTCCTCCTTTTCCAGGCTCAGCAGGGAGCTGCTGGAGGTAGTAGAGCCTGAAGTCTTGCAGGACTCACTGGATAGATGTTATTCAACTCCTTCCAGTTGTCTTGAACAGCCTGACTCCTGCCAGCCCTATGGAAGTTCCTTTTATGCATTGGAGGAAAAACATGTTGGCTTTTCTCTTGACGTGGGAGGTGAGTACCTTTCTATGAAGGTGATAAGCATCAATGTGTCTGTCCATGTCTGAATTTATTGCAGAAATTGAAAAGAAGGGGAAGGGGAAGAAAAGAAGGGGAAGAAGATCAAAGAAGGAAAGAAGAAGGGGAAGAAAAGAAGGGGAAGAAGATCAAAACCCACCATGCCCCAGGTGACTTTCAGCAATTGTGGATGCTTAATTCTGGCTGCTTCTTTAGTTTTGTCTCCTTTTCCAGGCTCAACAGCGTGCTGATGGAAGTGGAAGAGCCTGAAGTCTTACAGGACTCACTGGATGGATGTTATTCGACTCCGTCAATGTACTTTGAACTACCTGACTCATTCCAGCACTACAGAAGTGTGTTTTACTCATTTGAGGAAGAGCATATCAGCTTCGCCCTTTACTTGGACAATAGGTTTTTTACTTTGACGGTGACAAGTCTCCATCTGGTGTTCCAGATGTTAGTCATATTCCCACAATAGGCAGCCCTTACTAAGCCGAGAGATGTCATTCCTGCAGGCAGGACCTATAGGCACGTGAAGATTTGAATGAAACTACAGTTCCATTTGGAAGCCCAGACATAGGATGGGTCAGTGGGCATGGCTCTTTTCCTATTCTCAAACCATGCCAGTGGCAACCTGTGCTCAGTCTGAAGACAATGGACCCACGTTAGGTGTGACACGTTCACATAACTGTGCAGCACATGCCGGGAGTGATCAGTCGGACATTTTAATTTGAACCACGTATCTTTGGGTAGCTACAAAATTCCTCAGGGATTTCATTTTGCAGGCATGTCTCTGAGCTTCTATACCTGCTCAAGGTCAGTGTCATCTTTGTGTTTAGCTCATCCAAAGGTGTTACCCTGGTTTCAATGAACCTAACCTCATTCTTTGTGTCTTCAGTGTTGGCTTGTTTTAGCTGATCCATCTGTAACACAGGAGGGATCCTTGGCTGAGGATTGTATTTCAGAACCACCAACTGCTCTTTACAATTGTTAACCCGCTAGGCTCCTTTGGTTAGAGAAGCCACAGTCCTTCAGCCTCCAATTGGTGTCAGTACTTAGGAAGACCACAGCTAGATGGACAAACAGCATTGGGAGGCCTTAGCCCTGCTCCTCTCAATTCCATCCTGTAGAGAACAGGAGTCAGGAGCCGCTGGCAGGAGACAGCATGTCACCCAGGACTCTGCCGGTGCAGAATATGAACAATGCCATGTTCTTGCAGAAAACGCTTAGCCTGAGTTTCATAGGAGGTAATCACCAGACAACTGCAGAATGTAGAACACTGAGCAGGACAACTGACCTGTCTCCTTCACATAGTCCATATCACCACAAATCACACAACAAAAAGGAGAAGATATATTTTGGGTTCAAAAAAAGTAAAAAGATAATGTAGCTGCATTTCTTTAGTTATTTTGAACCCCAAATATTTCCTCATCTTTTTGTTGTTGTCATGGATGGTGGTGACATGGACTTGTTTATAGAGGACAGGTCAGCTCTCTGGCTCAATGATCTACATTCTGAAGTTGTCTGAAAATGTCTTCATGATTAAATTCAGCCTAAACGTTTTGCCGGGAACACTGCAGAGACAATGCTGTGAGTTTCCAACCTCAGCCCATCTGCGGGCAGAGAAGGTCTAGTTTGTCCATCACCATTATGATATCAGGACTGGTTACTTGGTTAAGGAGGGGTCTAGGAGATCTGTCCCTTTTAGAGACACCTTACTTATAATGAAGTACTTGGGAAAGCGGTTTTCAAGAGTATAAATATCCTGTATTCTAATGATCATCCTCTAAACATTTTATCATTTATTAATCCTCCCTGCCTGTGTCTATTATTATATTCATATCTCTACGCTGCAAAATTTGGGTCTCAATTTTTACTGTGCCTTTGTTTTTACTAGTGTCTGCTGTTGCAAAAAGAAGAAAACATTCTCTGCCTGAGTTTTAATTTTTGTCCAAAGTTAATTTTAATCTATACAATTAAAACCTTTTGCCTATCACTCTGGACTTTTGGATTGTTTTTTACATTCAGTGTTATAATATTTGATTATGCTGATTGGTTTTGGTGGGTACTGATGTGAATTAATAAAAACATTTCATTTCCATGTTTATTTTCTAATCTCTTCCACATTGTAGG